TTATAATATTTGATTAAGTTTGTGTTTTTGTTTAGTTTGTGTTATCTCCTCGTTATCTTGTAGGCTCACTTAGGGCGTGGCTCAAGGCTTTTAACAACCTTTCTGCTGTCATAGTTGTCCCCCAACAAGCCGTTGTTGAGTAAATGAGTTAATGCTCTGGGTGAAGGAGGAAAGCCCTCACTAGGAAGAGACTTGTGCCACCCGGGGCAAGAACATCAGAGATCCAGTGACAGCCCAGCGACCTCCGGGATCAATTGCAATGGGAGGGTAAGAGAGACAGCCAATCAGCAACAGCCTCTTCAAAAGCCATACAAAAATACGGACAGGTTTCCTACCCTACATAGGAATCTTTCATCACGCCTACGCACATTACTACACTGCATAAGTTAGCTAGAAATGTAATAATCATATTTTCACGACAATTATTTGAAATCCAGAGTGTCCTAGAGTATTCAAATCTTTAGAAAGCACGTGCCCCAAATGAATCGGACTGAACAGACGCTGGAACCGAACATGGTAAAGTAAAATACTTATCCATGAGGCACTTTGTAATCCCCGCACTCCTGCTCTGCCTAAAGAGAAACATCTCGGATGTGAGGTCCGCATAGGCATTAGATCTGCCGGGTGGACACAGGTCCCTACAGCGTGGGGTGAAATGGGCTCCACATGTTAGGTTAACAAAAGCTTACGACTCGCAGCCTTTTTCAAGGTAATACACATCTGCGGCTACATTCAGAATGTGGGTGTCCCTAAACCCCTAAAGCATGAAGCTGACAAAAGCACTTCCCAGGACAGGACGGTGAAGGCACAAAGCAAGGTCCGCACAAAAGCACACGCCCCTCTCAGAGCTCCGCGCGTGCGCACACCGACTGTGACTCTCAGCAGCCGGCTTGCGGAGCGGTTGCCGCGTCCTCTGCCGAGCTTCTTGTGCCCGCCTCCGAGCCTGAGGAAACAGCTGATTGATCAGCCTGGCTCAGGCTTGGGGCGGGGATTGGCTGATTGGCAGCAACGCCACGGGACAGCCAAGCTAGAAGCCTGAGGAGCCGGAGAGGGTGCTGGCTGCCGCGCGGCCGAGGTGAGTAGGGTGGGAACTCGGAAAAGCGGTTGGCTAGCGGGTGATGAAGTCGGCTGCAGGCCTGACGGCGATGGGATGCCCTGGAAACAGTCAGAACAGGAGCTGAAGGAGCTCGGTTCGGGAACGCAGGGAGGCCGGCGGGATCCTGGGCCGGTTGAGTGTTTGCCCCGCGGCCGGGAGGCAGAGACTGCCTCGGCTGAGGGCGCGTGGGTCGGGGGCTCCGGAGGAGCTGAGGGAAGTCGGCTGACTTGCCCTGAAGGCTGAGACTCGCCCACCCGCCAATCTACCCCTACACCTCCTGCCCCCTCCCCCGACCTTCGGTCCATCTTTCGGACCCCCGGTTCCCGCGCCGGCCGCCAGGCGGCGGTCCTGGGGAGACCGCCCTTCGCGGCGGCTCCCTTGGGTGCTGCGCCCTTAACGGGCTCAGGAGCCGGACTGCGCGGGTGCACCGCCAGCCGGCCTCCGGGAGGAGCAGTGCGCTGGCTGATCCGCCGGGAAGTTTAACCAGCTTCCTGTGGTTGCTGTGTCGCTTTTCGCCTCCTAGAACTTCCCAGTGTATCTTCTGACCATGACCAGGGTTTGCAGGAAACCCCAAAGCCGGCCTTTGGGCATTAACAACAGCAGCATTTTATTATGGAAATCTTCAAACTGTGGAGAAATTGAACGAAGGATATAAGGAATTCACTGTACTCATTACCCAGTTTCAGTAATTATCAATACGTGGGCAGTCTTGCTCCCCTAATCCGGGTTATTTTGCGTTTTTGAGACAGGGTCTCTGTCACCCAGGCTGGAGTGCAGTGGCGGGATCTCTACCCACTGCAGCCTCCACCTCCTGGGCCCCAGCGATCCTCACGCCTCAGCCTCCCCACTAGCTGGGACTACAGGCAGGCGCCATCACGCCCGGCTTTCCCCCCCCCCCCCCTTTGTAGAGATGGGGTCTCCTTATGTTGCTCAGGCTATCTTTGAACTCCTTGGCTTAAGCGATCCTCCCTCCTTGGCCTCCCAAAGTGTTGGGATTACAGGCGGGAGTCATCGCACCCGGCTATCCTGGGTTATTTTGAAGCAAATCCCAGACATTATATAATTTCAATTATTTTACATATTTCTATGCCTCTGTCATGATGAATAATCATACATATAATAATTTGCTTTCTAGAGGGGTCAAGTAAAATAAGGGACATATTAAAGTGTAGACAGTGCTCATTTAGTTTGTACTACCAGAATTTAGGTAACTGCTACAGTGCAGTTTCATTATCTTGTGCTCAGGTTTTCAAAATCAGAGTTACCAGATAATCTAGACAGTAGTGCTCTTGCTTTTGAATAGTAATAATTGTATTGATAATTTCTATTTGTCGAGTTCTTAGTATGTATGAAGGACTGTGAAGTTGTTTCCACCTACTCATTTAATTTTTGCAATAACCCTATGAAGTAGGTATTATTATCCCCATGTTAGAGTTAGGAGAAAGAAATTTGGAGAGGTCACAATTTACCTGAAGTCACACTGCTGAAAGGATGGGGGTGGGGGTAGAATTCAGAATGCTACTCTTGGCCTTTGTCATTGCAAAGTTCTTGCTCTTTTAACTGTAACAATGTCCTAGGAGTTGTGGAATAAATGGAACTGCTGTGGAAAATTATTTCTGTTAAGCCACAAATCAGTAATGGAAAAAAAAAAGCCTGAAAATTTACACAAATACAAACAATAGTGAGAGAGGTATGTTTGTTCTTTGAAAAGTTAAAGATTATTTCATTTTAGTATTTGCATTTTAAATTTTCAGTGTGTTTTATGGACCATGTGCTGCTATGTATGCCTGAAGAAGTACTTGAAATGCAAATTTGGGGAGACTTTGCCATATAAATGCTTGGCTGGATTAAGCGCCTAATTAGGATGGTTTTTCAACAAGTTGGAGTAAGCATGCAATCGGTGAGTGCTCAAAATTCATTTTTTAAATCCCGAATTAAGCTTTCGGTTTTTCCTACTTCCTCAGGTACTTTGGTCTAGGAAGCCATATGGTTCGTCTCGAAGTATCGTAAGGAAAATTGGTACTAATTTGTCTCTGATTCAGTGTCCAAGAGTTCAGTTTCAGGTATTATATTTTATATATTTTAAGTATTTTATGGTGAAGAACTTTCCCTATTTATAACTTACAGATTAACAGCCATGCAACAGAATGGAGTCCCAGCCACCCAGGAGAGGATGCAGTGGCGTCTTTTGCTGATGTTGGATGGGTAGCCAAAGAAGAAGGAGAGTGTTCAGCAAGACTAAGGTTAGTTTGGAAGGCTATCAGAACTGAGATGCCTGTGACAGCCCACCTTATGTCTTCCTTGCAGGACAGAGGTCAGATCAAGGCCACCCCTTCAGGATGACCTTCTTTTCTTTGAGAAGGCCCCAAGCAGACAGATTTCCTTACCAGACTTGTCTCAAGAAGAGCCTCAGCTGAAGACCCCAGCGCTGGCAAATGAGGAAGCACTGCAGAAGATTTGCGCTCTCGAAAATGAACTTGCTGCTCTCAGAGCTCAGATTGCCAAAATTGTGACCCAGCAGGAGCAGCAAAATCTCACTGCAGGTCTGTAAGTCCTACATTTGTTAGTTTTAACTGGGATTAAGTTTGTTTTCCTTTGTTTCTGTAGGTGACTTAGATTCTACCACATTTGGTACCATACCACCACACCCTCCACCTCCCCCACCGCCCCTGCCTCCCCCTGCACTGGGGCTCCACCAAAGTACATCTGCTGTTGATCTGATTAAAGAACGAAGAGAGAAAAGAGCCAATGCTGGAAAGACTTTGGTTAAGAACAATCCAAAGAAACCTGAAATGCCAAATATGCTAGAGATCCTTAAAGAGATGAACAGTGTAAAACTTCGGTCAGTGAAGAGGTGAGGATACATTCACCTTCTTTCTTCCCCATCTGTCCCCTTGGTTTGTGTTCACTTCTCTAAGGTCAGAGCAAGATGTGAAGCCCAAGCCAGTGGATGCTACTGACCCTGCTGCCCTCATAGCAGAGGCTCTGAAAAAGAAATTTGCTTATCGGTATCGAAGTGATAGCCAAGATGAAGTTGAAAAAGGAATTCCAAAGTCTGAATCAGAGGCCACCTCAGAGAGAGTGTTGGTGAGTTATTTGCCCAGATTTCTTTCCTGTTATTTTCTTCTTTTGCCTCTTCATACCCTTTCAGAAAAGACTCGTTAAAGTCAGAACCTGCTGGACAAGAAGGCCTATGGCAAATCCTACTGAAGATAAATTTATAAGCCTTAAGAGAATAAGGACTATGACAAAAACAATCCAAACCACAATAATTCATGGTAGGAAATATTGTGGCATCTACATAATAAAATGGTTGAGGTCCTTCTTTTGTTAATTTTGAGGCCTATAATTGCTCCTTAACTGGTCAGGTATCTTAGATATCAGCTGGCTCACAGGAGAATGTATCTTCATAATATAAACCCAAACGTTGCTTATAATAAACTGTACATATAAAAAATCTTAAAAGAAAAGTTCAATATTGCAATATAGATGTCTAATTTCTAGGTAAATTTAGTAAACAGAATATGTTCAACATGGAGAAAATCACACTCCAGAAATAAGTTAAAAATATTTCAACATCTAAAAAAAAATTCAGCAGCACCCACAGATACAGCACATAGAAGAAATTAAAAAATTATGAATAGTTTTAATAAATAACACTAATATCATATGTCTTTAACCTGTTGATATCGATCTCCCTCTATATTTTAAGCTCTCTCTCTCTTTAAAAAGACCTGACCCTGGGTAAAGGGTAGAGGATGGATCAAAGAACAGATAATCCTGGCTGGGCGCACGCAGTGGCTCACGCGGTGGCTCACGCATGTAATCCCAGCACTTTGGGAGGCCAGGGCGGGCGGATCACCTGAGGTAAGAGTTCGAGACCAGCCTGGCCAACATGGTGAAACCCCATCTCTACTAAAAATACAAAGGTTAGCCAGGCGTGGTGGTGGGTGCCTGTAATCCCAGCTACTTGGGAGGCTGAGGCAGGAGAATCGCTTGAACCTGGAAGGTGGAGGCTGCAGTGAGCCACGATTGAGCCACTGCACTCCAGCCTGGGCAACAGATCGAGACTCCGAGACTCCATCTCTCAAAAAAAAAAAAAAAAAAAAAAAGAAGAAGAAGAAAGAAGGAAATATCCTGAAAGCAGGGATAACGGTTAGTTAGGAGAATACCAGAACAACCTCAGACAGTGGTGATAAATGACTGGTTCAAGGAGAATAAGAGATAACGAGGCAGAAAAGAGATGAATAGAATAGGCTATGTAAGCATACAAAAACCCAAAGGATTTAATGAGACTGGATTTAAGCAATGAAAGAACAGAAAGAGACAACAATTTTACAACAGGGAAATTAACAGTGAGTTTAGGATAAAAGTAAACAGGTGCAGAAAATAAGTGGGTTGAGGAGCTGTAAGCAGAGAACATTCTAGCTTTAATGAATTTAATACACATATCCAGAATTTTGCAATCAGAACACCTAGAAACTATTTTTATTTCAGCATGCATGTAAATTTTTGTATCATTAGGGAAAATAGTCTTATTTTTAATTCTATACAAGGTAGAGGGCACATTATAGTCTTTCAAAGCTTCAGTACCTCTGAAGGTTTAAACACATCCTGCAAGGTTGCTTTAGTGTTTGTATCTTTGCCAAGTCTGAGATTATAGGAAGTGAATGGGTTTGTGGCATAAATCACAAATTCCTAATCCAAGGAACTTCACAGGGAAGAAGAGGGGTAAAAAAGGACAACTTTGCCTCCAGGTAAATAAACTACTGATATCTTCAACTAGTGCAAGGGAGAAAGGAAATACCCCACAAGGAAGAAACCTTAAGATTCATAACTGGAAATAAAAGAAGGATAATCCTCCTGGTCATTAAGTCCAAGGCAGCTCAACTTTACTGTGCATAAACTCAAGCCTAGGGTTAAACTGGCCAGGTGCGGTGGTTCATGCCTGTAATCCCAGCACTTTGGGAGGCCAAGGCAGGCAGATCACTTGAGGTCAGGAGTTCAAGACCAGTCTGACCAATATGGTGAAACCCTATCTTTAATAAAAATACAAAAAAAAATTAGCCAGGTGTGGTGGCACACACCTGTAATCCCAGCTACTTGGGAGGCTGAGGTGGGAGAATCACTTGAACCTGGGAGACGGAGGCTGCAGTGAGCTGAGATCGTGCCACTGCACTCCAGCCTGGGCGACAGATTGAGACTCTGTCTCAAAAAAAAAAATTAAGAAAAAGTTTTGTAAGCTAACTCCTGCAGAGAACAAGTTCAGGCTAATGTTTAGGACAATCAGAGGAGTCAGTGGAAGAAGGGAAGGCCTGAAGATGACTAACAGATTTTAGTCATAGCAGGAGCACGTGCTCATTTCTCTGATTAGATCACATTTCACAAAACACACTAGATTACAATTTCAAAAAGAATTCCAAGCTGTGTGATAAGCAGAACCTATTATAAGCAGCAAAGAATAATGCATTTTTCTCTATTAAAAAAAACTCCTCTAAATTATATTACCATGGTGGCTTAAAGAGACATATTCTTGTTTTGTAATAACTATAGGACCAAGTCTATAGCAAGAGTCCATTTTCAACTACAACTTACACATTTGTCACCTTTTATGAACAGCATGATGAGATCGAGAGGATAATCTGCTGCTCTTAACACTGAGCTGCCTCCAGTGTTCTAAATACCATACTACAAAGCTTCCACATCACTGGATCAGGATATAAGTATAGATACCAAAACCTCAAGCCCGGTTCTGCTTCATATTAATTTGAACCATTTTTTTGTCATTAAGTTTCATTTATTATCCAATTTGACCTTCTTTATCTCTTAAAAGGAATATTTAACCCATTTATCTTTATTACTAACATTGATATGTTTGGTCTTCCTTCTCTTGTCTTTTAGATTTATTTTATTTGCTCCTGGTTTCCTAGTGATTTAGATAGTACATATCCTATTTTAATTTCATTAGAGATACTTCTAACAATCTAATCATTTTTAATGTCCCTCTCCCACTAAAACGTCCCATTATGCCCCCTATTTAAAACTTCTAACAGTTATATTTTTCGAATTCTCTTATTTTACTAAATTCAGTGAATGTTAGGGGGTAGGCTGGAGACTCCAAATACAATTGTACATTTCTTTATACAAATATCAATATTTAGACTTAACTCTTTTACTGATTTCCTTACCCACAGCCAATCCTTATTTATTGCAATACCAAAACATACTTTTACTTAAACTTTCCAATGAGCAATACGTTCACATGAGTCAAAATTCAAAAGGTCTACAACTAAGTTTCTTTCCCCTCCCATCTCCTCAAGCCACCCAGTTTCTATCCTGGAAGCAACCAATGTTATCAGTTTCTGCTACGTTATTGCAGAAAAACTATGTATTGAATCATCCTTGCTTCCTTTTCTAAAACAACCCCACTATCGCTGAAGTATTACTCTTTCGTGCTGTTGGAAATCCTCATGCTAATAAATATTTTTAAAAGATTTTTTGTACTGACATTTATAGTGAGAATATTATAAAAAGTTATATTTGCTTTATAAAATTACTCTGAATGGTTCCCTCTTTATAATCAGAAAGTTTAAAGAGCTTTGAAACTAATCATCAATCTTTTAAAGATCTTAAATAATTTGCCTATAAAATTCTCTGGCCCTCAGGCTTTTAGAGAGATAACTCTTACACAACTTTCTCTAACATATTGGTTCTCAGGAGTCTTTCGCACTCTTAAAAATTATTGACAACCCAAATAACTTTAACTTTATATGGGTTATAGCTATCAATATTTACCACAGAAATTAAGTATTTACCATAGAAATTAAATTTTTAATATTTAAATATTTAGTTAATTTAAAAATATATAAAACAAAATTTATTTGAAAATATCTAATGGCTAAATATTGTTTAAATTTATTTAAAAAATTTATTACTATAAACCCATAACATGTAACATAAATAACATTTTTATTAAAAATAACTATATTTTCCAAAACAAAGAAAAATTTAATGAGAAACGTCCGGCTGTTTCTCATATCTGCTAATACACTGAATTTACTGAGACATCACACATCATGCAGCCTTGGAAAACTCCACTGTATCCTTGAGAGAGAATAAAAGCAAAAAAGGCAAATAACATCTTAGTATTACGATGAAAATAGTTTTAACCTCACAGACCGCACTTTAAGTACTGCTGGATTAATTTATGTTTTCTACATTCAGTTCTGATAAACTGTAATTTTTAAGAAAATTTTCTGGATCATACAAGTGTTCAAATATATTTTTGGGGTCAAGCAAAATAGTCCATTTCGATTCTTATATTTTCTCTTTATCTGTGGTGTTTTCCCCTCTTAGTTTTTGAGTATGCACGTTAGCTCCATTCAATCTTTAAGTTAGCTAGCAACTTATCTCTTTTATTGCAAACAACCAGCTCTTAGTTACAGAGTTCTACTTTTATTTTAGTTTACTAGTTCATTGATTGCTGTTTTTTATCTTTAACAACTACTTTATCTTTTCTTAGTGTATTTTGATATTATTTTTCTAATTTCTTGAGTTGGACTACTTAGTTGACTTATTTCATTCTTTCTCATTTATGAATATAAGTATTTTTTAAGGCTATGAATTTTCCTGCAAGCACTGCATTAGCTGAATTTCATAGATTTTCCCATCTAGTCTTTAATTATCACGTTTTTATGGTCTACCTCTTTGACCCAAGAAGTACTTATTTCAGAATTTGAAAAATTTCCAGGTGGCCAGGCCTTTTTGTTTTCTAGCTTTGCTATTAATTTCTAGTATCAGTGATCCTACGTCCTCTGTCAGTTGCCTCTCTTATTTCTTCCCTTTTCTTTGAGACGAAGTCTCGCTCTGTAGCCAAGGCTTGAGTGAAGTGGTGTGATCTTGGCTAACTGCAACCTCCGCCTCCCAGGTTCGAGTGATTCTCCTGCCTCAGCCTCCTGAGTGGCTGGGATTACAGGCACGCACCACTGCACCTGGCTAATTTTTACTATTTTTAGTAGAGATGGAGTTTCACCATGTTGGCCAGGCTGGTCTTAAACTCCTGACCTCAGGTGATCCACCTGCCTCGGCTTTCCAAAGTGCTAGATTACGGGCGTGAGCCACCATGCCCGGCCTCTTCCCTTTTCTTTGTAGCAAAAGTCTCTAAAAGAGTTGTTTATACTTGCTATATCTAATTCCCATCTTTCTGTTCTCTCTTAAATTCACTTTAATTTCAGGCTTCCCCTACACCATATCCACATTGCTAAATCAATGTTATTGATTTAGCATTCCTCATCTTACCTGAATTATCAGCATAATTTGGCAAAGTTAATCAACCAAAATTTGATTTTTTTTAATGCATGGTGTGAACAGGGTCCAAGATTCACTTGATTTAGTGAAATTGCTATTTCTACCCATTGCATTATTTATCTTCTACCTACTTCATTACCACACTTGTCACAAATCAAATATCCATATATGTGTGGGTTATTTCTGGATTCTATAGTATGCCTTTATTCTATTGTCAGTCCTTGAATTAACATCACCTTGACTTAATTATTATTGTTTATAATAAGTTTGATATCTATGAGATGTAAACTCCATAATTTCATTCTTCTTCCTAATTGTCTTGGCTATTCTTGGAGCTGGGATTTTTTCACTGTGATTTCACTAAACCTATACAGATCAATTTAGGAAAGAAGAAAAACTGGCATCTTTAAATACTGAATCCTCCAATCCATAAATAACAGTATATATATTTCTATTTAAGTTATCTTTAATTTTTCTATGTAATCACTTACAGTTTTCTATGTAGAGTTATACATATCTTTAGTTAGATTTATCCCTACATATTTGATGTTTCTTGATACAAATTCAAATTATATATTATGTTAATTTTGTCACTGTTACTTTACAGAACTCCCACTACGTACTGACTTTGTATCCAGGAAAACTGCTAACTTCACTTATTAATCCTAACAATTTTCTAAGTACATAACTATGTCATCCATAAAAATGATACTTTTTCTTTTCTAGTCCTTATACTTTTCATTTCTTTTTCTTGCATTACTATACTGGCCAGAACCTCTGAAACAATACTGAATAGGAAAGATGATGAAAGATATTCTTGATTTCTCATCGCAGAAAGAATGTTTTAATATTGCGCATTAAATATGATGTTTGCTATGGGTTTTGTAGCTAATGTTTCAGACTGTTTAAGTTTTTCTCTGTTCCTAGCTTGCTCAGAATTATAAGAAAGAACAAATACTCAATTTTATCAAATGCTTTTTTTTTTTTTTTTTTTTTTGAGACAGAGTTTTGTTCTTGTTGCCCAGACTGGAGTGCAATGCAATCCTGGCTAACCGCAACCTCTGCCTCCTGGGTTCAAGCGATTCTCCTGCCTCGGCCTCCCAAGTAGCTGGGATTACAGGCATGCACCACCACGCCTGGCTAATTTTGTATTTTTAGTAGAGACGGGGTTTCTCTATGTTGGTCAGGCTGGTCTCGAACTCCCGACCTCAGATGATCCGCCCGCCTCAGCCTCCCAAAGTGCTGGGATTACAAGCGTGAGCCACAACTTTTCTCCTTTATTTTATTAATATAGTGAATTACACTGATTGATTTTTCACTGTTAAACCAATCTTATATTCCTGGAAAAATACTAATTAGGTCAAAATATATTAATTCTCCCTTTGTGTTATAGATATAATTTGATAATATGTTATTTAGGATGTTTCCTCTATATTCATGAGCGATTTGGCTGTTATTTTTTGTTCTTTCCACAACCTTGTCATGTTGTAGTATCAAGATTACATGCTAGCCTTACGTAACAAATTGTGAAGTGTATCCTTTTCAGAGTTTGTGGATGATATTTTTAGTTTGACAGTTTATTTTTTTCTAGCACATCAGAGCTATTTTTCCTTTGTCTTCTACCTTTTTAGTTTCTGTGGAAAATGAAACCATCTGTTTCTGGCAATCTCATAATTGCTCCTTTGAAAGTAATACTCCACTACCCCTCATTACTTTTAATTCTTTGTCTTTGATTTTGGTTTTCATAGTTATACTCTGGTACACTTAGGTGTGATTTTCTTTTAATGTTACTCTGCTTGAGATTTATAATACTTCCTGAATCTGTCCCTTAATGTCTTTTACCAACTTCTAGAGATTTCTCAGCCATTGCTTCTTTAAAGACTGCTCCTGCTACATTTTTCCCTCTCCTCTCCTTCTAGGACCTTAATTACTTTTTCAAAACATTTTGTGCCAGATTACAGATGGGAGATTAAAAAGGTTTTGACCTTGCATCCCTTTGACAACCAGGGTTGGGAGAGGGCTGTGTCTTCCCTCCATGACCCTGAGCAAGCTGTGTGACACAGCTCATCAACAGAATATGGAAATGCGATGTTATGCCAGGGTCTGGGCCCAGATCTTCAGACACTATGAGTCCTCACACTTCCTCTTTCTTGAAATGCTTGCTCTGGGAGAAAGTAGCTGCCATGTAATTAGTCCAACTACCCTAAGACTTCCCTGAGACTGCCATTTATGGAGAGAGAAAAATGTTGGCACCACACCTAAGAGTGCAGAAGCCATCTTGGAGGTTCCAGCCCTGGAAGATGACATGAGATGGACCAAGGCCCTGGACATAAGGCTCCAGTGTCACCATCCCAGCCATTTTTAAGCTGTCTGAACCATTCCAATCAAAGACCAAGACACTGTAGAGCACAAGCAAGCCAAACTTGATATATACCCTGACTGAATTCCTGATTCTCGGAATCATGAGCATTAAAAATAGTGGTTATTTTATGCCAATAAGTTTTGGGGTCATTTGTTACTGGGAGAGG